AGTATTAAACGAAAATGTCTACCCAGACCTTTTTTTCTCACCACCAAAGTAGGTGCCTTGCTTTCTTACAAACCCTCGATCCCAATACAAGACACAAATGCTACCCTTTCTGAAGAGTGCCTGTAAAATTTTAAAAGTTGTCCATAACTGACTGGATTCTAACATACATATTAATCCAATTCATCCCTTTCTGGTATTCAAGGCATGCTTTCAAAAATTGTCCATCTTCGTTACAGTAATATTTTCCTTAATTATTCTCTGAAAACAGCTCATCCCCAAACCGTCTTGGTTTTTACGTTATTACATCTCAGTGGTGATGGATGAGGCCCTAAACGCGGGGAAAACCTTTTACAAAAGTTTTGATGGCTGGTCCTCAAGCTTTGAGATTTACCTTCCAAGAATTAAGCAGCACTATCGAAACAATGCTGGCAACATTTTTATGAGGTTGCAAGGACCACGGTTGCTGCAGCTACAGGATGAGTTATAACGTCAGAAGCAACCCAAGCGTTACTTCAGGCCCATCTTCACCGGAGAAGCCCGTATGAATCAGGCAAAAACATAAAAACAGGTTCTGTGACTTTGCCGTATCTCATTTAGATCAAGTAGCACGCAGAAGGAAGACAAGGATTTTAAAATCTGGCTCCAACATTCTCCACTTGGTCGCGTTCTCAAATCTCAGCCCAGGGCCGCTGACGTAAAGTCGCCTCTCTCGTGGGCACCACGGGCTCGAGGGTAGCCGGCAGCTGAAACCCGAGGGGCTTCAGAGGCTTGGAGGCCAGGAGCAGGCAGAGCGCCGATGGGATAATGAGATTCTCCAGCAGATCGGCGCTCACCGACCTACTCCATTTCAGTGGGTAGAGGTAAAGGCTGAAAGGCGACCCTCGCACCGCCCGGCCCACCTAGGCAGTGCCGGCCTAGCGTCTCTACCCCATAGAGCATGCGCGGGAGGTAACGGCCCGCCCGCCACCGGCCACACAGGCCTGTCGGGAGGCGGGGCCACGCGTCTGCGCACGCGCGCAGGGACACATAGGCGGAAGTGGCCTGCGGGCGCCGGAGTTGAGAGTGCTTTCCGGGGAGGCGACCGCCGCGGTGGAAAGTGCAGGAGTGGGCGAGGAGGAGGAGGAAGAGGAGGTGATGGCGACGGACCAGGGGAGGGGGAGATGCTCCGTCTAGCTCAGACGCCACGCAGGCTGCCGTCACCCTTCCGGGTGACATACCGGCCTTGGGGTACGCGTGCCTTCGGGGCCTTTCCTGTGTTTGGGACCCAGATCTCCTCTCCTCCAGAAAACCTTGACACTGCCCATCTTCCTCATCCAGAAGGAGCGTTCGAGGAATGGATGAGGTCGGGATGGAAGAAACGGGTGATTCCCTTTTTTGAAAGAGCGGAAACCGGCCGGGCGGTTTCCAGGGAGGAGCATCTGTTCCTCCTCGCCCGTTTTTCGCCCTCGGGCTGGCGAGAACTCCCTCAGGTCCCAATCCGTGGACTCGCAGGGGTGAGGTGACCTCAAGGGGTCTTTTACGCTGTTCTCGGGGTCTCTGGAGAACTGTCAGTCACCTGGATACCTCTAGACTGTATTTACAGTTAACTGTTTCCTCGTTCCGTGTTTATTAAATAGGGGCACTCCAAGGTACTCTTTTCTCCATTTGGCTTGCAGTAGAATGTTTTTTCTGTTTTATAATCGTACACCATAGGCCATGATTGATTCCGGAGCGCAGTTAATCAAGGCATAATGGCATGGTAAGATTCTTTTATTTGTAACGTTGAGTGTGTAAATGTTTTAATTGCTTATTTCCTTCTCTAGGACTTGACACAGCAAGCAAAAGACATACAGAACATAACAGTCCAGGAAACCAACAAAAATAACTCTGAAAGCATTGAATGCAGCAAAATAACAATGGATCTCAAGTTCAACAATTCCAGGAAATATATTTCTATCACTGTGCCATCCAAAACCCAAACAATGTCACCACACATCAAGTCAGTTGACGACGTTGTGGTACTTGGCATGAATCTCAGCAAGTTTAACAAACTTACTCAGTTTTTCATATGTGTTGCTGGAGTTTTTGTATTTTACCTAATTTATGGGTATTTACAGGTAAAAAAGTTATATGTTTGTAATATGTTAATGGACTTAACAGTGTTCATGTGTCTTTTGACAGGAATTAATATTTTCAGTGGAGGGTTTTAAGTCCTGTGGCTGGTACCTTACCTTAGTGCAGTTTGCCTTTTACTCCATATTTGGCCTAATAGAACTTCAGCTTATTCAGGACAAAAGGAGGAGGTATGTGGTTTGTTTTTATTTTTTGATATTTCAAAATGAAGGTTTTAAAAATTGTCTTTTACAGAATACCAGGAAAAACCTACATGATAATAGCTTTTCTAACTGTGGGTACTATGGGGTTATCAAACACTTCCTTGGGCTACCTGAATTACCCTACCCAAGTCATCTTCAAGTGCTGCAAATTGATTCCTGTTATGCTAGGAGGAGTTTTTATTCAAGGTATAGTAATGATATGTTTTTATACTATTTAATAATGAAGTGGACTTACGTTTGTTTTATACAGGAAAGCGTTATAATGTTGCAGATGTGTCTGCTGCCATATGTATGAGCCTTGGCCTGATATGGTTTACCCTCGCTGACAGCACAACTGCACCAAATTTCAACCTGACGGGTAAGTAATTTATTTATATTCCTAGCTTTTATTTTTTGTTTGTTTTTTTAATACCTTCTTGAAGGTGTGGTGCTTATTTCCCTGGCACTATGTGCAGATGCCGTCATTGGAAATGTTCAAGAGAAAGCTATGAAACTTCATAATGCTTCTAATTCTGAAATGGTAAATACTCTAGTGTTTTTTCTTCAAATTAGACTTTTTTCTGCTTTATTTTTATCTGCTCTAGGTATTGTATTCGTATTCAATTGGTTTTGTATACATTTTACTGGGATTGACATGCACTAGTGGATTAGGCCCTGCAGTAACATTTTGTGCAAAGGTAAACACTAATCACATTTAAAAAAAAAAATCATTTTTCTAACAGGCTTTTTTATTTTTTGCAGAATCCAGTTCGGACCTATGGTTATGCGTTCCTTTTTTCCCTCACTGGATATTTTGGAATCTCCTTTGTTCTGGCTTTGATTAAAATTTTTGGTGCACTTATTGCTGTAACAGGTAGGAGGGATTTACTTGCTTTGATTATAAAAGCACATTCTAAACTAATTTTTTGCTCCTACAGTGACAACAGGAAGAAAAGCAATGACCATTGTACTTTCGTTTATATTCTTTGCTAAACCATTCACGTTTCAGTAAGTACTTCTTAATTAAACAATTTTTCTCATTTAATTTTTTTTCCTTATTTCTTTCTCTTAGGTATGTATGGTCTGGTTTGTTAGTTGTCCTTGGTATATTTCTTAATGTTTACAGCAAAAATATGGATAAAATAAGACTACCATCACTGTATGATTTGATAAACAAATCAGTGGAAGCAAGAAAGTCAAGGACGCTGGCACAGACTGTATAGACAGTGATTGTCCTATTTAAAATAGAATTTTAAGGGAACAATCATCAATTAATTAACTTTCCAAAGGGACTGATAAAAACCAAAGGATCTGGAGGCATTGCTATCCCATTTGTGGACAGATTTCATATGAAGTTGTTTTGCGGTGTCAGCCTTTTCTTCAGAGCATTTGTTTGACTGACTTCCAAAGCAATCAAGAGAGCCACGTCTAGCAGACTTTACAATAAAATGTCAATATGAAGGACTGTAATTCCTAGCAGTTTATTGAGAATTTCACTGGAAATGGACCATGTGTTGCAAGACTAATTGGCTATAATTATATCCTATCAAAGAAATCGATACGTAATAGCAGATTGTTTTATATTCATTCCATTTTGATGGTGTTATTTAAATTGATTCTCTGTTATAAGAGTAAACTGATGAGTTGAAGTCTGGAGAGAATAACATTCATTATAAATAAAATTATTCTGTGATCTTTTTTCAAGATGTGTTAATAGAATTTTGTTATAAAGAGAGAAATGGAAGTTGGAGTAAGGCTTAACATGAACTTTAAAACTTGAGTTTTCTCTGATTTAAAATTATTCTTTAGAGCAGGAGCTCCCAACCACCCAGGCCGTGGACTGGTACCAGTCCGTGGCCTGTTAGGAACCAGACCACGCAACAAGAGGTGAGAGGCTGACAAGTGAGCATTACCATCTGAGCTCCACTTCCTGTCAGATCAGCAGCAGCGTTAGATTCTCATAGCAGCGGGAACCCTGTTATGAACCGCATATGCAAGGGGTTTGGGTTGTACACTCCTTTTGAGAATCTAATGCCTGATGATCTGAAGTGGAACAGTTTCATAGTTTTATCCTGAAACCATCCCCTGTCCCAGTCCATGGAAAAATTGTCTTCCACGAAACTAGTCCCTACTGCCAAAAGGGTTGGGGACCACTGATTTAGAGAAGACATGCTTTAAGTTTTATGTAGAATATAGGCAAGGTAGTAAAAACAGACATCATTCTGCATCATGTAAGTATGTGTAGTAAGAAAAATTTGCTACAGTTTGCCCAAGTAATCCCAAAGGAATCATGATTGGATTTTTTTTAATTGAAGAAAAAGTAATTGATGTCTCAAAATTATAATAAAATAATTATAAAATTATCCTAGTTTTTTCCATAAAAGTAAGATTTAATTTGGAAGTTTGAGGACAAAATAGGATAAATTTAAGAAACACAAGTAGAGTTAGCAAATTTGGACAATATTTTCCGCCTTAGCACATTCAGGCTGCTATATAAAATACCATAAGTGGGTAGCTCATAAACAATGGAAATTTATTTCCCACAGTTCTGATGTCTGGAAGTCCAAGATGGAGGTGCTGGCAGATTTGGTGAGAGCCTGCTTTCTGGTTCACAGAAGGAGCCTTCTCATTATGTCCTTATATGATGAAGGGCCAAACAAGCTCCCTTGGGTGCTAATCCCATTTTCAAGGACTCTGCCCTCATGACCTTATCACCTCCCAAAAGGCCCCACCACTTAATACAATCACTTTGGGAGTTAGGATTTCAACAAATGAATCTCAGGGGGACACAAACATTCAGACCATAGGAATGTTGCATGCATAGTTTTGAGTCTAAATTCAAAGATTTGGGCACTTATTTTTAGCAGTGATTTTTAGAATTGCTTCTATTGTATTTTTTAAAAATACTGTTATTCTTCGTTTTCAATATAAATAATACTGGTTTAAAAAGCTTAGTGCTCTTGGGGACACTGTTTATATTTTGTGAGTATAATATACTTGGAATAGTTAATCTCATTCTTAAAATTCCATTGTATTCTGATGGCTATTTAATCTGTTATGTGCATATGCAGGTACAACAGAGCCTGTATCATGGAGGGGTCCAGCATGAGGAATTCGGACTGGTTTTCATTTGCCCATTTGCTGAAATACAGCCATTGTTTTTTCCCAAGTGGTAATCATTTAAAATTTTTCCTGGCTTAAGATAGACGGGATCTTAATGCATACTTCATTATGCTGCCTTAAACTTTTAAGAAGAAAAGGATTTGTACTTGAAAGAAAAACTTGTCAACTTTCTCAAATCTTTGATAAAATATAAATTTGACTTATCAAAGCCTTATTTTGCCTCTACACTTTCCTAATATTTTACCT